TTATACAAAGCGTGAGGGAACTGGATAATTTGGTCTTACCTATCAAAATATAAAATGCATATACTTTTGCGTTTTTCTCTTTCCTGGTAGGCATTTGCGCTAGATAAATACACAGATGCACAGCACAGGGGTAAGTACAATTCATGCAGAATTGTTTTTTAATAGTGAAAACCAGGACCCAACCCAAGTCCATGAGTAGGAAATTGGTTCTGTAAATAGTTTTATTTCATGCAATGGAATATCATGCAGTCATTAAGAAGAATGAGGTAGACCTCTACCAGCAGTGAAAGATAAGGGCATTTTAATCAAGGGCAATCATACCTAGTTCCAGGAAAATGTTTATTAATCTCATTTAGTTAGAAAATATATATGTAGAAGTGAATCTATAGACAAGTCTAGAAGGCTACACACCCAGCTGTTAAACAGAATGTCTTTGAGGAGGGCAGGGGGCGGAGTCTGCGTTTACGTGAATGGGACGCTGCTGTTTCTCAGTGCACCTCTGCTGTTTGAATCTTTTACTAAAAACCTTCCCATGCATTGCTGGGAGGGAATGGAAGGAGTATTTTGAGGGTTTCGTGTGAAGGGAAAAGTTGAGGAGGGGACGTGGGAGACCCCTTGGTCTCATCAAACTCTAGCGCCGCTTGAGGTGAGGAGACCCCGCCCCGCTGAGGTGATTCTGCAGAGGGGCGGAGCCCCCCAGATCCGAGGCGGGAGGCGGCCCGGGGGCGGGACCAGCCGGCTCCAGCGGCCCGCTCCGCTCCCACCATGCCCTTATAAGGAGCGCCCGGCGTTAGGGCTCGGGAATCCGGTAGCAATCCCGGCGGCTCAGCCCCAATCCCAGGCCCCTCCCTTAGGAATGGGGGAGGGGCGGGGTTTGGCGGCGCGGTGGCTGGGGCGGAGCATCTCGAAAAGGGACCAGTAGGAGTGGCGGCCCAGGTCTGAGCTGCGCTGCCATTGGGCGCGGCGACGAGAGGGGGCGGGGAGCCCGTGAGGCTGGTTACGCCGAGGGAAGCCCCGACTCCGTAGTCGCTGCACAGTCTGTCTCTTCGCCGGTTCCCGGCCCCGTGGATCCTACTTCTCTGTCGCCCGCGGTTCGCCGCCCCGCTCGCCGCCGCGATGCCAGTGTTTCATACGCGCACGATCGAGAGCATCCTGGAGCCGGTGGCACAGCAGATCTCCCACCTGGTGATAATGCACGAGGAGGGCGAGGTGGACGGCAAAGCCATTCCTGACCTCACCGCGCCCGTGGCCGCCGTGCAGGCGGCCGTCAGCAACCTCGTCCGGGTGAGCGCGCAGGGCCTGGCGCGGGAGCGGGCTATTTGAATTATGATTTTTTTTCCTCTTGTAGGTTGGAAAAGAGACTGTTCAAACCACTGAGGATCAGATTTTGAAGAGAGATATGCCACCAGCATTTATTAAGTGAGTAATTGAAATATTCTTCTGTTGCTAAGGCCGGTGTGTTAACCTGTGTTCTTCCCTATAGGGTTGAGAATGCTTGCACCAAGCTTGTCCAGGCAGCTCAGATGCTTCAGTCAGACCCTTACTCAGTGCCTGCTCGAGATTATCTAATTGATGGGTCAAGGGGCATCCTCTCTGGAACATCAGACCTGCTCCTTACCTTCGATGAGGCTGAGGTAGGCAATCTGAGACAAAAAGCCTACTCTTGATGTGATTGAATACTCTGAAATATTTTTTCAGGTCCGTAAAATTATTAGAGTTTGCAAAGGAATTTTGGAATATCTTACAGTGGCAGAGGTGGTGGAGACTATGGAAGATTTGGTCACTTACACAAAGAATCTTGGGCCAGGTTAGTTTTATCCAATTTCTATAACATTTTTTTCACCCTGCACAATTTCTTCTTTGTGCCCCAGGAATGACTAAGATGGCCAAGATGATTGACGAGAGACAGCAGGAGCTCACTCACCAGGAGCACCGAGTGATGTTGGTGAACTCGATGAACACCGTGAAAGAGTTGCTGCCAGTTCTCATTTCAGGTACTTCCTGCCTGTACTTTATTTTATAGGGGCAAGCTTACTTTCTGATCTTTTATTTTTACAGCTATGAAGATTTTTGTAACAACTAAAAACTCAAAAAACCAAGGCATAGAGGAAGCTTTAAAAAATCGCAATTTTACTGTAGAAAAAATGAGTGCTGAAATTAATGAGATAATTCGTGTGTTACAACTCACCTCTTGGGATGAAGATGCCTGGGCCAGCAAGGTACGTGTTCTTAGTGGAGAAATAAGCAAAATAAGAAAATAATGGTGGGATTTCTTCCCAAAAGGACACTGAAGCCATGAAGAGAGCATTGGCCTCCATAGACTCCAAACTGAACCAGGCCAAAGGTTGGCTCCGTGACCCTAGTGCCTCCCCAGGTAACCCTCTAGTTCTGCTTTTCTGATCAATACAATGTAGTTATTGAATATCTCTTTATTTTAGGGGATGCTGGTGAGCAGGCCATCAGACAGATCTTAGATGAAGCTGGAAAAGTTGGTGAACTCTGTGCAGGCAAAGAACGCAGGGAGATTCTGGGAACTTGCAAAATGCTAGGGCAGATGACTGATCAAGTGGCTGACCTCCGTGCCAGGTAAAAGTTCCTCTGTCCTTACAGAGCAGTAGGTACAATGACAGCATGTGTCTGTTTTGAGCAGAGGACAAGGATCCTCACCGGTGGCCATGCAGAAAGCTCAGCAGGTATCTCAGGGTCTGGATGTGCTCACAGCAAAAGTGGAAAATGCAGCTCGCAAGCTGGAAGCCATGACCAACTCAAAGCAGAGCATTGCAAAGAAGATCGATGCTGCTCAGGTAGTCACAGTGATTTTCAGGAGGGGTGGGAAACAGCGTGCTGCTTCTCCGTTTCTATGTGTAGAACTGGCTTGCAGATCCAAATGGTGGACCGGAAGGAGAAGAGCAGATTCGAGGTGCTTTGGCTGAAGCTCGGAAAATAGCAGAATTATGTGATGATCCTAAAGAAAGAGATGACATTCTACGTTCCCTTGGGGAAATATCTGCTCTGACTTCTAAATTAGCAGATCTACGAAGACAGTATGTATTTAACCCTTACATTGCCTTTTCATGTGTGACAGGATGGCTGTCTTTTTCTCTGTAGGGGGAAAGGAGATTCTCCAGAGGCTCGAGCCTTGGCCAAACAGGTGGCCACGGCCCTGCAGAACCTGCAGACCAAAACCAACCGGGCTGTGGCCAACAGCAGACCGGCCAAAGCAGCTGTACACCTTGAGGGCAAGATTGAGCAAGCACAGCGGTGGATTGATAATCCCACAGTGGATGACCGTGGAGTCGGTAAGGGCAGCAGTGCACTATAACCTCATTAATTGTAAGTTTCATTGTTTTTCTCTTGGTCCAGGTCAGGCTGCCATCCGGGGGCTTGTGGCCGAAGGGCATCGTCTGGCTAATGTTATGATGGGGCCTTATCGGCAAGATCTTCTCGCCAAGTGTGACCGAGTGGACCAGCTGACAGCCCAGCTGGCTGACCTGGCTGCCAGAGGGGAAGGGGAGAGTCCTCAGGCACGAGCACTTGCATCTCAGCTCCAAGACTCCTTAAAGGTAGAAGTCAGGAGCACATATCATTTTACTTTGGACATTTTCATATGTAAACAATGTTTTTAAGGATCTAAAAGCTCGGATGCAGGAGGCCATGACTCAGGAAGTGTCAGATGTTTTCAGCGATACCACAACTCCCATCAAGCTGTTGGCAGTGGCAGCCACGGCGCCTCCTGATGCGCCTAACAGGGAAGAGGTGGGTATCTGAGGTCTTCCATTTTTCTGTCATAAATGTTCTTAATATCTGTTTTTTCCTCAAGGTATTTGATGAGAGGGCAGCTAACTTTGAAAACCATTCAGGAAAGCTTGGTGCTACGGCCGAGAAGGCGGCTGCGGTTGGTACTGCTAATAAATCAACAGTGGAAGGCATTCAGGCCTCAGTGAAGACGGCCCGAGAACTCACACCCCAGGTTGGGTTTTGCTCATTCCTCATACAGTGTTCTCTGGTGTTTAAAGGTGTTTTGTCATTGTCAGGTGGTCTCGGCTGCTCGTATCTTACTTAGGAACCCTGGAAATCAAGCTGCTTATGAACATTTTGAGACCATGAAGAACCAGTGGATCGATAATGTTGAAAAAATGACAGGTAGAGTTTTCTATACAAATCTTGTTGTCTAAGAAACTAAATTCCATTTCTGTTTTCCTAACAGGGCTGGTGGACGAAGCCATTGATACCAAATCTCTGTTGGATGCTTCAGAAGAAGCAATTAAAAAAGACCTGGACAAGTGCAAGGTAGCTATGGCCAACATTCAGCCTCAGATGCTGGTTGCTGGGGCAACCAGTATTGCTCGTCGGGCCAACCGGATCCTGCTGGTGGCTAAGAGGGAGGTGGAGAATTCCGAGGATCCCAAGTTCCGTGAGGCTGTGAAAGCTGCCTCTGATGAATTGAGCAAAACCATCTCCCCGATGGTGATGGATGCAAAAGCTGTGGCTGGAAACATTTCCGACCCTGGTAAGCAATGCATGGCACTATGTCTCACCTCCCCCAGCTGAAAGTGAGGATGTCTTGTGTTTAGGACTGCAAAAGAGCTTCCTGGACTCAGGATATCGGATCCTGGGAGCTGTGGCCAAGGTCAGAGAAGCCTTCCAACCTCAGGAGCCTGACTTCCCGCCGCCTCCACCAGACCTTGAACAACTCCGAGTAAGTAAATTCAGATATGCAGAGAATTGAGCACTTTACTTACAACTTGTTTTCTCTTTTTTAGCTAACAGATGAGCTTGCTCCTCCCAAACCACCTCTGCCTGAAGGTGAGGTCCCTCCACCTAGGCCTCCACCACCAGAGGAAAAGGATGAAGAGTTCCCTGAGCAGAAGGCCGGGGAGGTGATTAACCAGCCAATGATGATGGCTGCCAGACAGCTCCATGATGAAGCTCGCAAATGGTCCAGCAAGGTAAGTAGTGAAGCTTTTCTTGTTGAGAAAGGAGAGCTCACACTGTATCTTTGCTTCCCTCTAGGGCAATGACATCATTGCAGCAGCCAAGCGCATGGCTCTGCTGATGGCTGAGATGTCTCGGCTGGTAAGAGGGGGCAGTGGTACCAAGCGGGCACTCATTCAGTGTGCCAAGGACATCGCCAAGGCCTCAGATGAGGTGACTCGGTTGGCCAAGGAGGTTGCCAAGCAGTGCACAGATAAACGGATTAGAACCAACCTCTTACAGGTACTCGGGGAAAGAGGCTGCGTGTGTGTGTGGAGAAACATACCAAATTAAACTTTCTCTTTAGGTATGTGAGCGAATCCCAACCATAAGCACCCAGCTCAAAATCCTGTCCACAGTGAAGGCCACCATGCTGGGCCGGACCAACATCAGTGATGAGGAGTCTGAGCAGGTATGTGGCAGCTGTTTTTGGTTTCTGGCTGGCTGGGTAACGGAAAGTACCTTTTTCCTTGCAGGCCACAGAGATGCTGGTTCACAATGCCCAGAACCTCATGCAGTCTGTGAAGGAGACTGTGCGGGAAGCTGAAGCTGCTTCAATCAAAATTCGAACAGATGCTGGATTTACACTGCGCTGGGTTAGAAAGACTCCCTGGTACCAGTAGGCACCTGGCTGAGCCTGGCTGGCACAGAAACCTCTACTAAAAAGAAGGAAAATGATCTGAGTCCCAGGAGCTGCCCAGAGTTGCTGGGAGCTGAAAAATCACATCCTGGCCTGGCACATCAGAAAGGAATGGGGGCCTCTTCAAATTAGAAGACATTTATACTCTTTTTTCATGGACACTTTGAAATGTGTTTCTGTATAAAGCCTGTATTCTCAAACACAGTTACACTTGTGCACCCTCTATCCCAATAGGCAGACTGGGTTTCTAGCCCATGGACTTCACATAAGCTCAGAATCCAAGTGAACACTAGCCAGACACTCTGCTCTGCCCTTGTTCCCTAGGGGACACTTCCCTCTGTTTCTCTTTCCTTGGCTCCCATTCACTCTTCCAGAATCCCAAGACCCAGGGCCCAGGCAAATCAGTTACTAAGAAGAAAATTGCTGTGCCTCCCAAAATTGTTTTGAGCTTTCCATGTTGCTGCCAACCATACCTTCCTTCCCTGGGCTGTGCTACCTGGGTCCTTTTCAGAAGTGAGCTTTGCTGCTACAGGGGAAGGTGGCCTCTGTGGAGCCCCAGCATATGGGGGCCTGGATTCATTTCCTGCCCTTCCTCAGTTTAATCCTTCTAGTTTCCCACAATATAAAACTGTACTTCACTGTCAGGAAGAAATCACAGAATCATATGATTCTGCTTTTACCATGCCCCTGAGCAATGTCTGTGCTAGGGAAACTTCCCGTCCCATATCCTGCCTCAGCCCGCCAAGGTAGCCATCCCATGAACACACTGTGTCCTGGTGCTCTCTGCCACTGGAAGGGCAGAGTAGCCAGGGTGTGGCCCTGCCATCTTCCCAGCAGGGCCACTCCCGGCACTCCATGCTTAGTCACTGCCTGCAGAGGTCTGTGCTGAGGCCTTATCATTCATTCTTAGCTCTTAATTGTTCATTTTGAGCTGAAATGCTGCATTTTAATTTTAACCAAAACATGTCTCCTATCCTGGTTTTTGTAGCCTTCCTCCACATCCTTTCTAAACAAGATTTTAAAGACATGTAGGTGTTTGTTCATCTGTAACTCTAAAAGATCCTTTTTAAATTCAGTCCTAAGAAAGAGGAGTGCTTGTCCCCTAAGAGTGTTTAATGGCAAGGCAGCCCTGTCTGAAGGACACTTCCTGCCTAAGGGAGAGTGGTATTTGCAGACTAGAATTCTAGTGCTGCTGAAGATGAATCAATGGGAAATACTACTCCTGTAATTCCTACCTCCCTGCAACCAACTACAACCAAGCTCTCTGCATCTACTCCCAAGTATGGGGTTCAAGAGAGTAATGGGTTTCATATTTCTTATCACCACAGTAAGTTCCTACTAGGCAAAATGAGAGGGCAGTGTTTCCTTTTTGGTACTTATTACTGCTAAGTATTTCCCAGCACATGAAACCTTATTTTTTCCCAAAGCCAGAACCAGATGAGTAAAGGAGTAAGAACCTTGCCTGAACATCCTTCCTTCCCACCCATCGCTGTGTGTTAGTTCCCAACATCGAATGTGTACAACTTAAGTTGGTCCTTTACACTCAGGCTTTCACTATTTCCTTTATAATGAGGATGATTATTTTCAAGGCCCTCAGCATATTTGTATAGTTGCTTGCCTGATATAAATGCAATATTAATGCCTTTAAAGTATGAATCTATGCCAAAGATCACTTGTTGTTTTACTAAAGAAAGATTACTTAGAGGAAATAAGAAAAATCATGTTTGCTCTCCCGGTTCTTCCAGTGGTTTGAGACACTGGTTTACACTTTATGCCGGATGTGCTTTTCTCCAATATCAGTGCTCGAGACACAGTGAAGCAAATTAAAAAAAAAAAAAAAAAAAATCCCTGAATGATGATTAGAGACATCACCGCTAAAAAACTACATTTATAAGCTAGGATTTGTTATATGCAAATATTTTCTGCCTCTTCTTTTGTTCTGTTTAAAACAATAAAATGCATTTGTATAAAAAATGCTTTAAATGATGGATATGTTACTTTAGCAAGAACTTTTAGGTCAGGTTTCTCCTTTGTTTTGATGAATAGTCAATGAAACTAATCCTCAAGATCTGGAAACTAAAGATTTTTATTTAATCCAAATGTTGCACTGGAAGAAGAAATCAACAGTGGTATATTTACTTAACAAGGATGTGTGTAATACAAGACAACCCTGGGGATTACACACTTGAAGGAATGGAAGTGGCAAAGGTTAACAGGCAGAAAGCAGCTGGATGAAACAGTTTATTTTCATCTTAGAAGATTCTAGCTATCTGTGGAGACCACCACTGTTCCCCGAAAAGCTAAAGTTGTTAAGTTTGTAGGAGTACCACAGGTCCTTCCCCCTGCTGCAAGACAGAGACTTGCTCTGTTGCCCAGGCTGCAGTGCAGTGGTGCAATCTCAGCTCACTGCAACCTCTGCCTCCCGGGTTCAAGCAATTCTCCTGCCTCAGCCTCCCATGTAGCTGGGATTACAGGTGTGCGCCACCATGCCTGGCTAATTTTTGTATTTTTAGTAGAGATGGAGTTTCACCATGTTGGCCAGGCTGGTCTCGAACTCCTGACCTCAAGTGATCCGCCCACCTTGACCTCCCAAAGTGCTGGGATTACAGGTGTGATCCACCACGCCCGGCCACACAGGTCCATTTTTCATATTCCAAAGCCCAGTATAGAATAAATAGGGTTTTCAGGGATCCACCAGGGCTATAAAACAGAGTTAGCTTTTGGGGACATAGTCCTCTTCTTCCTTAAAGAAACACTGACTAAAATAGTAGGAGCAGGTTTTTAGAGTAGAGTTGGGACATCACTTTTTCCCTGATTTTCTAGATCTGAAAGGGGTAACATGTCATTAAAGGGTGATGATATTGATATTTAGTGTTGCCAACTGCTATTATCACTGCTTTATCTTGGAAAGTTGCCGACTATAAAGACAGATTCCAGCCTGCTTGAGTTAAGGGAAAGGCCAAGGCTGCTACTGAATTAGCAGTTTCTAAAACTGTCTTGTTTTTGCCATTTACCATATGTTCACTGGTGCTGCCTTCCTGCTGTAGTATAATCATTTTCTCAAATCAGTTGCCTCTCAGGACAAGATCAGCATTTTCCTAGGGTCCTTCTGTAGCACCACTTAAGGAATGAACCTATCACAGGAACTCCCTTTGAATAAAATGATGGTGACTCCCACACGCAGGAAAGAATCATTTACTTCATTTGCT